GCCCAGAATTCTTGCTAATTTAACTGAAGTTTAATTTTGACATCTTTGGCTGATCCAACCACTCAGTCTTGGTCTCTTTCCCTTCTCTTATGGACAGGGAGTTAGGTAATAAAAATCAGCCAAAGATTCTCAAAGTTCTGCAGAGGTAGACATGGGCTGGTCTTGCTGCCAGAGCTGGTTAGTACTTTGGGTCTTTCTAGAATATTTGGTGTTAGGCCTAGATAACTCAGCTACATCTGTAGTGCTTCTCTGTGGCTGCTCAGTTTATAATTCAGGTCTTGCTCGGACCCCTAGTCCCAAGGACACCTTTTCCTTTGTCTTTCTGTTAAAAGTCTCTTCAACTTTGAGCTTCCATTGGGCCTATACTATTTTCTCTAGACTGTAAAGGCTCTTTCTACCTTTAATCATCTTCTTCACCGATGTTCAAATCCAGTTATCGGGGCTTGGTCTCTTTGTTGGTCAGGATGTCAGCTGCCTTCTTTCTCCTGAATTTGGCATCACTTCTGATGAGCATAAGCTAATTCATTTTTCCATCAGGAAAAAAGCTATCATTGATTTCTCATGAATATCTCTTATTTGGGAGATATTCCTATTTTCAGCTCAATGAAGAACCAAATCTTTCTAGTCTCTAGAATCTAGTCACTTCTGTAATTTCTTCCCAATTATCCACTCACCAGTTATTTTTTTGATATATGTCTCCTTCCCTGCCTCAAAAACACAGACTATGCCAATCCTAAGATTATAATAGTAGAAATATCTTCAATGTGCAGTAACATTAGTGTGGCAGACGTAATCTAAGTTGCCCCCATGATCCTTGCCTCCTGGTATTCATTCTCTTGCATAATTTCCTTTCTTTTAGTGTGAGAGAAACCTGTGACTTGCTTCTAACCCATAGGATATGGCAAGGAACTAGTCATATCTGAGAGCAGCCTCCAGAAAACAGTCAGCAAAACACTGAGGTTCTCAATCCGATAGTCAATGAGGAACGGAATGCTGGAACAATGATGTGAGCTTGGAAGCAGATCCTTCCCTTCTGCTGGGCCTCAGGTGAGACTGCAGCTCCAGTCATCATCTTGATTGCAGCCCACAGAAACTACCAACCCACAGAAACTGTGAGTTAATAAATGTGTTGTTTTAAGTTGATTTTTCATCCCAATATTTTTATCATTCCTTTAGGCATATGCAAAGATCATGTTCACTCCTGGCTGGATAATTCATTCTTTCTTTGTGAAATAGCTGTGGCAGAGGGAGCCATAAATAAAATAAAGCCTCCTAAACAAAGGTTTGCTTTAATCTGTTCATATTGACAATATCTAGTAAATTCTGATATTTCAAACAACTCACCATAACGGGTATAGATCTGGGTTTTTAAGAAATTGACATGATTTATCCAGACACATTTGTGGGTTTTCTTTGAAATAGTAGAGCTTTACTGACTATGACACTTTGCATTTTAAAGAAATTTCATTGCTTTCTCTTGTGTGTCATAGATAATTTTTATATAACTGAATTGTGATTCTCCAGTAGATAAATGGACAAGAAACATAAACATATAATTCTCAAAAGAGAAAACACAAAGCAAAAACGGCTAATTAACATATGTTCAGTGCATATATTCAGTCTCATTAGTGATGAAAGAAATACAAATTTAAGAAATATGTCATGGTGACTTACCTCCTTGTTGACACGAGCAAAGGTAAAAGCAACAGGAATACAGAAGACTGGCTAGAGAGCAGTTAGATGGGCCTGTCACCTACTGAGGAAGGTTGGAGACAGGTGGATTCCCTGGGTTCTGTAAGGCTGCAAGAACTGGAAACATGCTCAGGTTACCTTAGACAGCAGTATCTTGTGAAATAAATGCCTGAGGGAGGGAAAATGGGAAACATGTGATCAGTCCTCGTGGCACCTAGAATGTTCTTCAGGATCCACAATTCTAGAAGTTCAAGGGCAGCTGTGGTCACTCAACTTGCTTGAGTTGTTCCTACAGAATCTGGCATACATTGCTCGCTCCCATAGTGCTCTGTTGTATGGTAATACAGGACTCTCTCTGAAGACTGACTCCAACTGGCTAAATCAAAAAGGAAAGCATTGGTCCTCTTGAATGGAAGGTCTAAGGACAGGATTTGCTCAGGACAGCTGGAGCTGAGGGCTTTAGTGGAGGTATTCTCTGTCTCTGTCAGCCCTGCTGTCCTTTGAACTGGCTTCACTTTAAAGCAGGCTTTTTCCATGTGGTGGCCCCTGGTAGGTCACTTCACATCTCTAATCCTGTTTCCTCATTCTAGAAAAATGGAGCTACTAGCCACCTGCATAAGTACAATGTGAGGATCCCATGAGATAGACTATATGTAAATGCTTTCAAGCTGCCACATTTCAGAGGACTTTATTATTTGATATGAGCTCAGTGGCCTGTTTTGGAACAGTCTTTAACATGGCATCTGTACCGTCTTCCCTGTTTCTGATTATTAATAAGATGGTATTGCTTTTGTTAAGCAAGCCTGCTCTGCAACTTGGCACAGAGGGGGAAAAAAGTCATCCTCTTTATCAAGAATATCAAGAATGAGGGGCATTATTATTTTTTTTTAAATTGGCATTTAAAAAAATTAAGTTCTAAGGCCCTGGGAGCCTATGGAAGAGTCTCAAGGACCACAATGTGTGTGGAAGGGCCGGATAGCAGTGGGCAAGGCTGACTGGGTGGAGCTGCCCTGTTTAATAAGAGCAGGCCTGCTTTTGTCTGTTTTCTACACCATGATTCTGGATGAGATTTTACATCAAAAAGGAGAGTGGTAATATGATTAAAATAGGAGCAGCTTTGGCAGCAAAACAGAAGAAATGAGCCAAACGCTGACATTAATTGACTAAAAGCTAATGAAAGCAGAACTGAATCAATCAATTACAGCAAAATTGAACATCACTTGACAATATCTAGAATTCAATATTTTTTAAGTAGATCAGTAATAGCTCAAAGTGGTATGTATTTCATTGGCCTAGGCCTGAAATTCTCCTCATTCCTCTGGCTCACCTCTGGGACTAAGGACACTGAGAAGCCTCTGCAATGGATGGGCTCAACCGGCCAACCAGCCCTCCTACACTATATGGTATACAATATTAGTGTTTACCAACCCCTCCTTGTTCTGGCCAATGCAATGTGAGTAGAATTAGTGTGTGTTTTCTCTTTGACTCTGAGCAAGTTGCCGACCTGTCTCATTTTTCTCATCTATAAAGCATAATATCTACATTACAGGGTTGCTGAAGAGATCAAATTATAAACACACACATGCACACATAGCTAGCATTTAACAGTATCTAACAGTTGGTAGGGAATCAATAAACCTAGGTACCCTTTCTCTCTGTTCCCTTCCTTCTAACCATTTCTAAGCTCGGTAATGTGCTGTTTTGATCTCACAGGCTCTAGAACTAGGACTCCTTAAAGTCCTTACTCCAAGGTCTGTGTCCTCTACATCCCTGCTAGGGCTTTGAAACTAGAAGTGAATGCTGCCAAATCCTCTGACTTATCGCTCTTTGTAGTGCACTTCAACTCTAAAGACGAAATCACGGCCAGGGCGACAGGCTAAAGTCTGAGTCAGGGTGAGCTTTTGGGGAAACGGCGTGGAGCGGGTGGTGGTGTCAGCTCTCTCCTCGCCTACACTTCAGCTCCTTTCTGCCCACATCCATTCAGGGCATTGCCCTGTTTGTCTCCTCAGCTGTCTTCTGTATTAACCTCCAGCCTGTTGGGTGCATTCAGTTCTGCCAGCTGGACTTTCAATATGTATTTAAAAAGACACATAAACAAAAAACAAAAACAAAAACAAAAAAACTTTACTAGAAGCCAAAGGAAAACCATCATATTCAAAAATATAAATATAAAAGCAAAGAAATGCATACATTTACTGGACAAAGAGGTCTCATCTTGAGTAAACTGGGAGCACTCCGAGATGTCTGGAGGTCTTGGAGGCTACACGCTATCCATTGATACCTCCTGTCAAATTCTGAACATGCAGAAATTACCAGATCTCAAAGTCCTCATTTCTTGTTGAATTTTAGTGAAAAAAACTTCCCTGGATCCCACCGTAGTTGAGTCTTGGAACAGGGTGTTAATCTTTATATTATAAAATGTCCTTGACTAGAGATAATAGGCAGTATGAAACATTATATTTTTAAAAAGGAAACATAATATTGAAAAAAAAAGAGAAATACTGTTGCAGTGACTTGGAATCCCCAGTTCTCAAAGGGAAGAAGGCCAATAAAGAAGTGGGAGAAGAAAGTCTGAGAACCGCATGAAAAGGGTCCTGTTCCCACTAGGACCATGGTCCACTCACCAAATTATCAGAGACGTTTGAACCAGAGCAACTCCATCTTGAATAGGAGCTGGGTAAAATAAGGCTGAGACCTACTGGGCTACACTCCCAGGAGGTTAGACATTCTAAGTCACAGAATGAGATAGAAGGTAGGCACAAGACACAGGTCATAAAGACCTTGCTGATAAAACAGGTTGCAGTAAGGAAGCTGGCCAAAACCCACCAAAACCAGGATGGCAATGAGAGTGTCCTCTGGTCGTCACTGCTACGGTCTCACCAGCTCCATGACAGTTTACAAATGCCACTGCAACGTCGGGAAGCTACCCTATATGGTCTAAAAAGGGGAGGCATGAATAATTTCCCCCGCTTAGCATATAATCAAGAAATAACCCTAAAAATGGACAACCAACAGCCCTTGGGGGTGCTCTGCCTATGAGTAGCCATTCTTTTATTCCTTTAGTTTCTTAATTACTTGCTTTCACTTTACTCCATGGACTCCCCTCAAATTCTTTCTTGCGCAAAATCCAAGAACCCTCTCTTGGGGTCTGGATCGGGACCCATTTTCGGTAATAAACTTGTAGCATTTGGTGTTTTAATGTTTGTGTTTTCTTGACTTGTTACCTCATTTAGCCTCAACTGTTTAAAGATGGTCTTTTTGGCCATTTTATTCAGCTTTAATTGTTCTAAGGGGAGTGAAGAAATGGTCATTTACTTTGAAAAATCAGAGGGAACGTGTTGATGCGGGAAGCAGCTAATCCTTGGGGTACAGTGGCCCTTGGTAGTGCAGGAAAGTCCTGGGGGCCACCTCTAACCCACCTTCCTCCTCTACAGCATCTCCCACTGTAGTCATTCTCTACCGAAGCCCCAGAAGGTGCGGCACTTTGCCACGACAGAGTACTGGGTTCATGTTTCTTTCCGAGGCGGGCCAAGAGCTCTCAGCCCACTGGCAGTGGCGAGATGACGGACACCCAGCGAGTCCAATGGGCGTCGAACGCGTCTAGGCTTGGTGGACTTGTCAGCGCCTGCCTGGCTTCGGTCCCCAACTTGAGCACCGGCCCTTTCCTGCATGCCCCTAACCCTCGCAACGCTAAACAGTGAAAAAAAAAAAAAGACAAAAACAAAAAGCATCTCAACACACACACACACACACACACACACACACACACACACACACACACACACACACACACACACACACACACACACGGATCCGCGTTCAGAAAGGCGTGCACTTCCTACGCCTGATCCCCCGCATCGCAACCTCGCAGCTTCCCCGGCGTGCAGCGCTCATTTACCAATTCCCTTCCTGGGAGTTGCGGCTTCCCTCGCTCGGCCCCACTCCCGTTTACCCTTTCCCCAGCTCCCGCCTTAGCCAGGGGCTTCCCCGCCTGCCGCTAGGGCTCGGGCCGAAGCGCCGCTCAGCGCCAGCCTGCCGCTCCCCGGGCTCCACTTTCACTTTCGGTCCTGGGGGAGCTAGGCCGGCGGCAGTGGTGGTGGCGGCGGCGCAAGGGTGAGGGCGGCCCCAGAACCCCAGGTACAGCGCGCTCGAGCCGCGGGTAGGGGACTATATTTTTGCTTTTGTACATTTGTGCCGCTAGGTAGGTAGAGCAAGAAGATGGTGTTTCTGCCCCTCAAATGGTCCCTTGCAACCATGTCATTTCTACTTTCCTCACTGTTGGCTCTCTTAACTGTGTCCACTCCTTCATGGTGTCAGAGCACTGAAGCATCTCCAAAACGTAGTGATGGGACACCATTTCCTTGGAATAAAATACGACTTCCTGAGTACGTCATCCCAGTTCATTATGATCTCTTGATCCATGCAAACCTTACCACGCTGACCTTCTGGGGAACCACGAAAGTAGAAATCACAGCCAGTCAGCCCACCAGCACCATCATCCTGCATAGTCACCACCTGCAGATATCTAGGGCCACCCTCAGGAAGGGAGCTGGAGAGAGGCTATCGGAAGAACCCCTGCAGGTCCTGGAACACCCCCGTCAGGAGCAAATTGCACTGCTGGCTCCCGAGCCCCTCCTTGTCGGGCTCCCGTACACAGTTGTCATTCACTATGCTGGCAATCTTTCGGAGACTTTCCACGGATTTTACAAAAGCACCTACAGAACCAAGGAAGGGGAACTGAGGTATTTTTTTTTCTCTTTTTCTTTTAAACTGCCTCAATTTTTATTTCACTTGCCTTAATTTTAGGATACTAGCATCAACACAATTTGAACCCACTGCAGCTAGAATGGCCTTTCCCTGCTTTGATGAACCTGCCTTCAAAGCAAGTTTCTCAATCAAAATTAGAAGAGAGCCAAGGCACCTAGCCATCTCCAATATGCCATTGGTGAGTCTGCACTCCTGTGTATTTTCTATAGGTTACTTGATAATTTGAATTATTCTGATTTTAGGTGAAATCTGTGACTGTTGCTGAAGGACTCATAGAAGACCATTTTGATGTCACTGTGAAGATGAGCACCTATCTGGTGGCCTTCATCATTTCAGATTTTGAGTCTGTCAGCAAGATAACCAAGAGTGGAGTCAAGGTGAGCCTATGACTGTCACATATGGTGACCAGATTTGAATTCCTTTCTGTGCCTTTCTCTTTAGGTTTCTGTTTATGCTGTGCCAGACAAGATAAATCAAGCAGATTATGCACTGGATGCTGCGGTGACTCTTCTAGAATTTTATGAGGATTATTTCAGCATACCGTATCCCCTACCCAAACAAGGTAGAGATTTTGCACAGATATTACACATGACACTGGTAATGTATTTTATTACTTCCTTCCCAAGATCTTGCTGCTATTCCCGACTTTCAGTCTGGTGCTATGGAAAACTGGGGACTGACAACATATAGAGAATCTGCTCTGTTGTTTGATGCAGAAAAGTCTTCTGCATCAAGTAAGCTTGGCATCACAATGACTGTGGCCCATGAACTGGCTCACCAGGTATAAGCTCATTCACACTTTTAATAAAGTATGTCTTTGTTTATGGCTTATGTTGTGCTTTTAGTGGTTTGGGAACCTGGTCACTATGGAATGGTGGAATGATCTTTGGCTAAATGAAGGATTTGCCAAATTTATGGAGTTTGTGTCTGTCAGTGTGACCCATCCTGAACTGAAAGTTGTAAGTAGTTATTTATCCTTCACATTTGAGGTTAGGTGATGTTTTCTTTTTTCTATCTCAATAGGGAGATTATTTCTTTGGCAAATGTTTTGACGCAATGGAGGTAGATGCTTTAAATTCCTCACACCCTGTGTCTACACCTGTGGAAAATCCTGCTCAGATCCGGGAGATGTTTGATGATGTTTCTTATGATAAGGTAAAAGTAGATTGAGTATAAGGATACAGTTTATAGATAACAATTATTTCTATTATCTTTTCAGGGAGCTTGTATTCTGAATATGCTAAGGGAGTATCTTAGTGCTGACGCATTTAAAAGTGGTATTGTACAGTATCTCCAGAAGCATAGCTATAAAAATACAAAAAACGAGGACCTGTGGGATAGTATGGCAAGTGTGAGTATGTTTTTGAATATCTCTGCATTTGGATAAGAGTGATGTGTTTATTTTTGGTTTTTAGATTTGCCCTACAGATGGTGTAAAAGGGATGGATGGCTTTTGCTCTAGAAGTCAACATTCATCTTCATCCTCAGTAAGTTTCTATATCTGTACATGTTCCCCCAAGTGATGTGTCTGCCTTTTTGTGTACACACCAGCATTGGCATCAGGAAGGGGTGGATGTGAAAACCATGATGAACACTTGGACACTGCAGAAGGGTTTTCCCCTAATAACCATCACAGTGAGGGGGAGGAATGTACACATGAAGCAAGAGCACTACATGAAGGGCTCTGACGGCGCCCCGGACACTGGGTAATGCTCCTAGAGTAAAATTTGTTTTGTTGCAAATGAACAATCCACCTCTCCTTTATTTTAGGTACCTGTGGCATGTTCCATTGACATTCATCACCAGCAAATCCGACATGGTCCATCGATTTTTGCTAAAAACAAAAACAGGTAATTTATTTTGGAAACTACTAGTTAATTCAAATGGAACTTTGATTTATTTTATTTACTCTAGATGTGCTCATCCTCCCAGAAGAGGTGGAATGGATCAAATTTAATGTGGGCATGAATGGCTATTACATTGTGCATTACGAGGATGATGGATGGGACTCTTTGACTGGCCTTTTAAAAGGAACACACACAGCAGTCAGCAGTAATGATCGGGCGAGTCTCATTAACAATGCATTTCAGCTCGTCAGGTAATACACGCTGCACAAAGTCGCGGTTTATTTTAAACCACTAACCACAGTGTCTCTTGGTCAGCATTGGGAAGCTGTCCATTGAAAAGGCCTTGGATTTATCCCTGTACTTGAAACATGAAACTGAAATTATGCCCGTGTTTCAAGGTTTGAATGAGCTGATTCCTATGTATAAGTTAATGGAGAAAAGAGATATGAATGAAGTGGAAACTCAATTCAAGGTAAAAGCCTGAAATAAAAGTTATGTAATTATCTGGTCCCTGTTTCCCTGTACAACGCCCTCAGGCCTTCCTCATCAGGCTGCTAAGGGACCTCATTGATAAGCAGACATGGACAGACGAGGGCTCAGTCTCAGAGCGAATGCTGCGGAGTCAACTACTACTCCTCGCCTGTGTGCACAACTATCAGCCGTGCGTACAGAGGGCAGAAGGCTATTTCAGAAAGTGGAAGGAATCCAATGGAAACTTGAGGTCAGTCCTTACTAAATAACCAATTTGTTGATCAGATTCTCACCGAGTGTGTTCCTTTCTATAGCCTGCCTGTCGACGTGACCTTGGCAGTGTTTGCTGTGGGGGCCCAGAGCACAGAAGGCTGGGATTTTCTTTATAGTAAATATCAGTTTTCTTTGTCCAGTACTGAGAAAAGCCAAATTGAATTTGCCCTCTGCAGAACCCAAAATAAGGAAAAGCTTCAATGGTGAGTCCGTCATTCATTCATGTTCATGTGGCATTGCTAACATTTCTTTTCTTAATCCTTCTAGGCTACTAGATGAAAGCTTTAAGGGAGATAAAATAAAAACTCAGGAGTTTCCACAAATTCTTACACTCATTGGCAGGAACCCAGTAGGATACCCACTGGCCTGGCAATTTCTGAGGAAAAACTGGAACAAACTTGTACAAAAGTAAGTGGTGCCAAAAATTGTGCTGTGACTGGCACAACCCGTTTTTGAATATTTCCCTCTCTAGGTTTGAACTTGGCTCATCTTCCATAGCCCACATGGTAATGGGTACAACAAATCAATTCTCCACAAGAACACGGCTTGAAGAGGTAAAAAAAAAAAATCTATATATATATTTTTATAATTTTTTAAAACCCACTTTTTCCTCACAAGGTAAAAGGATTCTTCAGCTCTTTGAAAGAAAATGGTTCTCAGCTCCGTTGTGTCCAACAGACAATTGAAACCATTGAAGAAAACATCGGTTGGATGGATAAGAATTTTGATAAAATCAGAGTGTGGCTGCAAAGTGAAAAGCTTGAACGTATGTAAAAATTCCTCCCTTGCCAGGTTCCTTTATAGGCATTTTTTCTTTTCTTCATTTTCAGGTTCTCTATATCATCGTTTGATTCATTCTACAGTTTAAAAATTGTAAGGGCCAGGCGCAGTGGCTCAAGCCTGTAATCCCAGTACTTTGGGAGGTAGAGGTTGGCAGATCACTTGAGCCCAAGAGCTCGAGACCAGCCTGGCAACATGGCGAAACCCCCTCTCTACAAAAAAATACAAAAATTAGCTGGGTGTGGTGGTGCACGCCTGTAGTCCCAGCTACTCAGGAAGCTAAGGTAGGAGGATTGCTTGAGCCCAGGAAGCAGAGATCGCAGTAAGCTGAGATCACACCACTGCACTCCAGCCTGGGCTATAGAGTAAGACCCTGTTACAAGACAGACCGATAGATAGATCAATCAATAAATAAAACTTATATGTATGTACACATACACACACACACATTTCAAAGAGTGAAATGTGAAAAAGCACAGTACCTTTGCTGTGTTCTGTGAGGTTTCTGTAGTGGAGGGACAGCTGTCCAGATCTCCTGAGAGAGCATCAATGGGGTCTTGGTCATCTGCAGGTTTCTGAGATATGAGTAGAAATAACCATCAGTGAAGAAGCAGAAGGCAAAATGCAATATGGGGTCTTTTCCCACATCACTTACAAATAAAAGATGTTTCTATAAGAAAAAAACTGACTGACATTCTTTATTAATAATAATGTAT